GGCCTGGCTCACAGGTGCTCAACCAATGCTGCTGATCCGTGGATGAGGGCGTCCCCATAATCGTCATGTTCAAATCCTGGCTCCACCAGCTGCTCTCCTGACTGTGCCCCAGTTGGGCATGAGTGTCCTTCACAGAGGTGACACACCAGTTCATTCAGGTCAAGGGCGCAGAGCAGTCCTGGCAGCACACAGTAGGAGATTTATTGGAGCTCTGAGCCTGGCTGTGGTTGGCGGCTTCCCTGCAGGCCTGCCCCACCCGTGTAGCATGGCTGCCGCCCAGACCCGCCCGACGTCCCGCCCAGCCCAGCCGGCAGCAGCAGGGGGCAGGATTTCCCGCTGATCCCGGCGGTCCGTCCTCTGCAGTTTAAAAAGAGCCCAGCGGGGCTTAACCCTCCCGCGTCCGGCCGGCCTCCGATGCCCCCCGTCCCCTGTTCTGTGCGGAACTCCGGCTTTGGCCATCTGCCTACTTCTCTGAGCTTCAGTATCCTCATCTGTAAAACCGGTTCCCCTCATTTCAGGGTCAAAAATGAGCATTCAGTGAGCACAAGGAGCCCTCAGTCGCCAGGGGCATCCTCCCCCTCCCCGCGGCGGTGCCGTTTATCTGGCCAGGGGAGGTCCACCCGGGAGGAGGTGACTTTGCAGCCTCCAGCCGCTATCGCTTCCTGCCTTCATCTTGGGAACAGGCCGTGCTGTGCGCCAGCCCGGGGAGCCCACCGTCTGGGGAGGGGGGCGATTAAAAGGTCCCAACCTCCTCCCCAGGAGACCAAAGAGGTTGGACGGGGCCCCGGGTACTAGGCTGGGTGGGGGTTGGGCGCCTGGGCCGGTCGCAGTTGTCTGGGGGCCCTGGGGCTCTCTGCGTCGAGAGCGCTCGAAGACCCGGGATTCCTGGCCCGATCGCGGGCGGGGGGAGACCCCAGCTCCACCCCAGCTCCCGCCGGCTCGGGGAAGGGGCGGCCCCTTTAAGAGCGCGCGGCCCCGCCCGCCCCCTCCGGGCAGGATCCGAATTCCAGGGAGGCGGGGCGGAGACGGCGGCGAGGAGGAGGCCGCGGCGCGGGACGCATAGAGCTGCGGCTCGGGCGGCGCCTCCCTGCGGCGGCCCGGCCCGGCTCCGGCCCCCGCTGGGGCAATGCTCCCCGGGGCCGCGGGATGAGCCAGGTGAGCGCGGAGACCCCCAGCACTCCCTGCCTGGTGCGCATGGACGGGGGTGGGGAGGCGGGGCGGGAAGCGGCGTCCTCGGCCTCTGTTCCCCGGGGCTGTGTGACCTTGGGCGGCCCCGCACCCTCTCTGGGCCCAGAGCCCCAGCACCGGCAGGGCCTGCGGAGGCCGCTCTGAGTCCTGGCCCCGCAGGCACCGGCCTGGAGCGCTGGGGAGGCTTCTTGGAGGAGGCGGGGCCTGGCCCTGGCCCCGGATCGCCGAGACCGGCCACGCTGCGCCGCCTGGACGCCGGGCTCCTCCACCCACAGCTCTGCGACCTTCACGAGCTCGACCCTTTCTGCGCCTCAGTTTCCTCATCTATAAAATGGAGATAATGCCTCCGCGCGCTGAGCCCGAGCGCGGTCGTGCTGTTACACTATTGCTGCTGCTATGTCGTTAATGACGGCACAGCCCTTATGGAAGGGGGGCCAAGGAAGGCACGGGGACCTTCCCGCAGGACATGGGGTGGGCACCAGCCCTAAGCCATGCACATAACCCACTCTGAGGTCAGGACCTGGGTTCCTTTCGTGTCCACTGGGGGCCTTAGCCGTTGTCTTCACTTCTCTAGGTCCCAGCCCTTCACAATGGGCGCGCCTCCCTGCCTGAGAGGGAGGCCCCAGCCAAGCCCCAGTTTCCACCGCAAAAAGCCACACAGCAAACACTTAATGGACCCTAAATTTATAAAAATTATCCCATAGAGTCCTATGAGGCAGGGAATGTTACTGTACCCATTTCGCAGATGAGGAAACTTGGGGCACCGACATTTCCCAGAGCCAACATGTAAACCAGGCATTTGGCCTGAGTGACAGACTGGTGCAGGTGGCCAGCAGCTTAATTTGTACTGAGCGCTTACTGGGTCCCCACAGCGATCCTGAACTGTGTTCCTGCCCACAGTGACTCGGCCGGTCCGGGCATGGCAGACCCAGTGGCGGGCATCGCGGGCTCGGCGGCCAAGAGCGTGCGGCCATTTCGCTCCAGTGAGGCCTACGTGGAGGCCATGAAGGAGGACCTGGCCGAGTGGCTCAATGCCTTGTACGGCCTGGGTCTCCCGGGTGGTGGCGATGGCTTCCTGACAGGGCTGGCCACGGGCACGACCCTGTGCCAACATGCCAACGCCGTGACCGAGGCTGCCCGTGCATTGGCAGCCGCCCGCCCGGCCCGAGGTGTGGCCTTCCAGGCGCACAGTGTAGTGCCTGGCTCCTTCATGGCGCGCGACAACGTGGCCACCTTCATCGGCTGGTGCCGCGTGGAGCTGGGTGTGCCGGAGGTGCTCATGTTTGAGACTGAGGACCTGGTGCTGCGCAAGAACGAGAAGAGCGTGGTGCTGTGCCTGCTGGAGGTGGCGCGGCGTGGGGCACGCCTGGGCCTGCTGGCCCCACGCCTCGTGCAGTTTGAGCAGGAGATTGAGCGGGAGCTGCGTGCTGCACCCCCAGCCCCCAACGCCCCTGCCGCTGGGGAGGACACCACTGAAACCGCCCCCGCACCAGGGACTCCTGCCCGCGGCCCCCGCATGACACCCAGCGACCTGCGCAACCTCGACGAGCTGGTGAGTCCCCCAGCACCAGGTGCCAGGGACCCCTCTGACCCCTACCCTCTCTCTCTGGCCTCAGGTGAGGGAGATTCTGGGCCGCTGCACCTGCCCTGACCAGTTTCCCATGATCAAGGTCTCAGAGGGGAAGTACCGTGTGGGGGACTCGAGCCTGCTCATCTTTGTGCGGGTAAGGGCCTGGGGCCGCCCCAGCGGGCAGCAGGGGCACAGCCGTGACCTGCCCACACCTGCAGGTGCTGAGGAGCCACGTGATGGTGCGAGTGGGTGGTGGCTGGGACACGCTGGAGCATTACCTGGACAAGCACGACCCGTGCCGCTGCTCCTCCACTGGTCAGTGCCAGGGTGGGGCTGGGGCTGGACGGCCTCACATGCTGCCTGTCCTCTCTCCCCGCAGCTCATCGCCCACCCCAGCCGAGGGTCTGCACCTTTTCTCCACAGAGGGTGTCGCCCACCACCAGTCCCCGCCCTGCTAGCCCAGTCCCTGGGAGTGAGCGCCGGGGCTCCCGGCCTGAGATGACTCCCGTTAGCTTACGAAGCACAAAGGAGGGGCCCGAGACCCCACCCAGGTGAGATGCAGGAGGACGAGGAGTGAGGGGTCCCCCATCTGTCTCTATTGTCCCCCTGCCCCAGGCCCCGGGATCAGCTGCCCCCCCATCCCCGCTCCCGCCGCTACTCCGGGGACAGTGACTCCTCAGCCTCCTCCGCCCAGAGCGGCCCCCTTGGTACCCGCAGTGATGACACAGGCACTGGCCCCCGGAGGGAGCGACCCAGCCGGCGGCTGACCACAGGCACCCCGGCCTCTCCGAGACGGCCTCCTGCCCTGCGCAGCCAGTCCCGAGACCGGCTGGATCGCGGCCGGCCCCGGGGGGCCCCAGGAGGCAGGGGAGCCCAGCTGTCGGTCCCCAGCCCTGCCCGGCGGGCCCGGAGCCAGAGCCGCGAGGAGCAGGCTGTGCTGCTTGTGCGCAGGGATCGAGACGGGCAGCACTCATGGGTGCCAAGGGGCAGGGGCAGTGGGGGCTCGGGCAGGAGCACCCCCCAGACTCCCCGTGCCCGCAGCCCTGCAGCACCCCGGCTTTCCCGGGTCTCCAGCCCCAGTCCAGAGTTGGGCACCACACCGGCCAGCATCTTCCGCACACCCCTGCAGCTCGACCCGCAGCAGGAGCAGCAGCTGTTCCGGCGCCTGGAAGAGGAGTTCCTGGCCAATGCCCGGGCCCTTGAGGCTGTTGCTAGCGTGACCCCCACTGGACCAGCCCCTGACCCAGCTCGGGCCCCCGACCCTCCAGCTCCTGACTCTGCCTATTGTTCCTCCAGTTCCTCCTCTTCGTCCCTCAGCGTCCTGGGTGGCAAATGTGGCCAACCTGGGGACTCTGGCCGGACGGCCAATGGGCTGCCTGGGCCCCGAAGCCAAGCCCTTTCCAGCTCCTCCGATGAAGGCAGCCCCTGCCCTGGCATGGGGGGGCCACTAGATGCACCTGGGAGCCCCCTGGCTTGCACTGAACCCTCGAGGACCTGGGCACGGGGTCGGATGGACACACAGCCAGACCGTAAACCCTCACGTATCCCCACGCCTCGGGGCCCCCGCCGCCCCTCCGGACCCGCAGAGCTGGGGACATGGCATGCCCTGCACTCAGTCACCCCGAGGGCTGAGCCAGATTCCTGGATGTGATGGACCAGCTCAGCTGTCCCCAGACCCCATCCCTTCTCCTTTTCCTTTGTGGCCTTAACCCTTCTGCATCAGGGAGCCCCCTCTGCCTCTTGAGTACCAGACCTCATGGGACCAGACCCCTTGGGACCACATGGCACAATGGGACCTCTGTTGTACATTCCGGTTGGGGGATGAGCGTTGCTATTTAATTACTAATATTATTGAATGCCTTAGAGGAGGCCGGGCGAGCCCGGTGTTCTGAAGACCTGTGGCCCAGCAGAGCCTCTGACAGTAAAGTTTTGCTCCAGCCACCTGTCTGTTTCTTGGGGACTCCACCTTGGGG